GCGCGGCGCAGTGCAGGAGGGTATCCCCGGCCGGCCCCGGGCAGCCCCCGGCCGCCTGCAGCTCCTCCTTCAGGGCGCGCAGCCGGCCCTCCTGCACCAGCCTGCAGAGGCGCCGCGGGTCCCCGGGCTGGGCCATCGCCGCGGGTCGGGCCGGGCTGCGCGGGGAGGCGGCGGGCGGGACACCGGCGGCCGGGCAGGGAGAAGCCGAGGGCGAGTGGGACTTTCCGCCTCTTCACGCAACCTGCCCCGCGCGCCCCGAACCCGGCAGAACCGCCCCTCACGCCCCCGGCTTTGTCCCCGGCAGAGCCGCCTCCTCAAACCCCCGGCCTAGTCCGCAGGCGGGCTGCCCCCTCACAGCCCCGGCCTGCCCCGCGTGGGAGAAGCCGCGGTTCCGGGCACGGGGCGGTTTTTCCTCAGGGACGGAGCGGTCCGGGATGAGCACGGAGGGGCCTGGGGATCCGAGAGCGCTGGCGTCCGCCGTCCTGGAGCTGCAGCGGCCCGTACGTGATTCGGGACTGAACACGTAAGGGAGTGGGGCGCGCCGCTACACCGCAAAGCCCCAAAGTGGAGGGTCCGGGAGGGCGCGCACAGCCTCGCCCGGCGCCGTGCAGGGTGGCTCCTGAGGCAGCCAGGCCCAAGCGTGACCTGCCCCGCACGCGTCCTCAGGGCCGCCCCAGCCTCCAGCCCCTGGGGGCCGGCGTTCCTGGGCTCCGCCCCCGTCCCCGCCCCTCGACCGCCGCTGCTCCGCGGGGACTCGGGGAGCTCGAAGGAACTCTGGGAAAGTTTCCCGCTCCGCCCCGGCCCGAGCGGAAGCGCGGATGGGGCGTGGCCCGGTAGCTGTGGCCGCGCCCCCACCGATTGCGCATTTCGATTGGCGTTAGTGGCCGTCCGTCAGCACGCCCCCTCCGGTCTCGCGTCCCGATTGGTCGCGGGGGCCGTCAGTCCGGCTCCGGCGGCGGGCGCTTCCCGGGGCTGCGGCGGGGCGGAGCTCGCGGAGGAAGTCGGCGGGCGTCTCGGGCTCCAGGTCCCGGCCAGAGGAGGAGCTCGCTGCCGGGGGACGCTGGGCTGAGCGGCCGGCGGCGCGGGCCCGGCGGCGGCGGCAGCGGGGTCCGGGTCCGGAGCGCCACAGTGCGTGAGGCCGCAGACGTGGCAGGGAGTGTCTTGTTTTTCAAACATTCCTTTCTTTCTTTAGGAAAAACATAGAACGGAAAGCCCAGCCCATCCTTGTTGGCTGTCATACACGAGTGCTGTCTCCAAGGGAGTCACAGGTGTCTCAGATGTGAGAGGATCCCGGGGAGATTGAGCTTACTGCCTGGGAACTTTTGGATTTCTGGAGAAGCAGGCTGTGGTAGCCTGGCTCTGCGTCAGTGAATACCTGGGAAAGGAGCTGGAGCTCTATTTTGCTTGCTTTCTGCATTCGTTTCTTTTAGAGCTAATGGGGACACAATATTTTGAAGTTTTTCCATTTCGGGTCTACAGCATTTAGTGGTATTTTCCTTATAGTTATGTTTTCCAAATACTTCTCAATTTCTTTGGTTCTGACATTTCACAATGATTTTAAAAAAATGTAATATGGAAATTAAACTTGAGGTTTTCAGAAGCTGCTTTCAAGGTGTCTAGATACAGAGTGAAGAATGTCACAGTAGGAAGTGCACTGGACTAGGGGAGTCAGGAGACCCGGGTTCTTGTGTTGGCACCATCACTCATGAGCTACGAGGTGACTTCAGGCAAGTCCTCTCTGAGCCCCAGCTTAATCATGGCACAATTGTAGGATTGCTTTGAGGGTCAGACGAGAATATAGGAAAGAACTGCAAAAGCTGTAAAGCACTTAGGAGCTCTGGGAGAGTTGAGAGCTTCAAAGCCAAGGAAGACAGCCCACACTTCAGAAGAAGTGCTGCAGCTGCACATTTGTTCGTTTAATCAGGAATTGTTTATGAAGCAATGTGTGTTACATGCTGGGTGTGAGTACCTCTCTACTCCTTCCCACTAGAGCAGAGAGCTTTTAGTCTGGGATGGAAGACGTATTAAATACAGACTTATACAAATAATTGTTATTAATATAATATGTAATACAGTGCAATTAAAAACAATAATTCATATAAGACACATGTTAAATGCACACTTACACAAAGAATTGTTACAAGTATCTCGGGTGTACAGGGCGGTTTTATTCCTGCGAAGTGCTTCCTGGCTTGAGTGAATACTTTTATGGTGCTGGAGTTGAGAGATAACACAGTTAACTGTTGAAATTGGGCCATTCCCGTTTCACAGGCTGCCATTGGACCTGTCAAGTGCCTGAGTCATGTGATAATGGGCTACATTGCGCAGGGCCCCTGGGCCATCTCCACAGGAGATGCCAGAGGACGAGTGCCCACTTGCTGGTCTTCACAGAGCACGCTGAAAGTAAGAGGCATGTGGGAAACTGACCAGGGCGGTTAGCTGACTCCAAAATTGTCCAGATTAGCAAAACTGCCCTCTGTGGATCTTTGTTAAAGTTGGGTATGGTATTGTAGCAGTTTCTCCAGTCAGGTACCTTGTACTAGCGAGTCAACTTGATTTTTTTTTGAAAAAGCAATTATTTAATAATAATATTTACTTCCAGGAATTCTAGGTACTTATTGTCTTCATCTTGTCCATTTAGGTCTGTAACCTAAAAGTTTTAAAGGACTTTTTGGTATGAATTCTGATTAGTAAAGGTAGAGGAAGAAAGGAAATTATTTGGTATCCATTTCAAATGATCCTGAATGGTTAGGGTAAGCTTTGCTGCAGTGACAAATAGATCCAGACATGTAATGGCCTCACAATAGACGTTTATTTTTCAATCCCATAACAATCTAAGGAGGCTACAGGTCATGGTGGTGGTTGGAGTTTGTGTGTGTAGGTGTGGGGAGGGAGGGTTCTTTTTAAAGCAGTAGTCCGAGGATTGAGGCTGCTGGAGGCTCTTCTATTTTGAACACCCGGCTTCTAAGGATGTCCTGGGAATCAGCTTCCCAGTTAAGGGGAAGAGGAGAAGAGTGGAGGGCAGGTCTGGAAGAGGCGTGTGCTGCTGCTGTTCCCATTGCATTGGCTGGCACCCAGCGGTAAGGCGACATCCACCTGCACGCAGGACTGGGAAGTATAGCCCAGCTGTGTGCTCAGGGAGAAGAGCAACAACATTCTTTGCAGCAAAACCTGAAACACTCAGTTTCACTTTCTGTGACTTGTTTTGTAAGTTGTTTTCAATAAAGAAGATTAAAAAAAGAAGCCAGGCAAATGAAAGCATAGGGGAGGAGTGGCAGACACGCAGTTCTCACTCTGCGACTGCAGGAGTGTCTCTTGTTTCCCCCTTGTGCACTTTGAGGAATGAGGGGATAGACGTGGTCCCTTCCTTTTAGTTCCCCGTAGCAGAGTTCTTGTAAGGACTCGTTCAGGGGAGACTGATAAGGGTCTCATCTCCATCGGGGGACCTCACCAGGGCATGGAGTGGGTCAGAGTGGGCTGGGAGGGGATAGACTGTCATCAAGGTGAAGAGATTTGAGGGGTGGTGGAGGGCTAAACTCCAGATCTGACCACTTCAAAGTCAGCAAAGGCCAGGAATTGCTGGGGTAGGGCTAAAAGCTGAGGGTTAGCAAAGAGAGGTGGGTCCTGGAATGGGGACCCCTGGGGTGGAGGACAGAGAAGTCACACTGTTAGAAAGCCGTCACAGAAAAGGCAGTGTGGGAATGAGCTTACTTAAGCCTAGGGAATATTCATTTGACAAAATGGTTTGTGTACATTCTGGTTTTTCTACCCTGACACCTGAGGGCTCTAACACATTTCTGTTGGTTATTGTGGAAGAGAGTGTCCAAGGGTGGGAGCACAGATGCCGAATTTGGTGTGTAGGAGACCAATTTCAACAACTCTGGGGGCCTTGTAGAGTTTGCAAAGCCCCGTAAGTGATTCTAATCTCTCTGCACCCACAAGAACCCCTAGTTTAGACACAGCTTCCCTTTATCTGTGGTCATTCACCACAGATAATTTCATTCCCTAAAGAATCACAAGCAGCTTCTAACAGTAAATGCCCTTTACAGGAGGTGTAAAGTGCACTTGCTGTGTAGAGAGGGAGGCATACCATGAGCTTTGCGTGACTCAGGGAAGGAGGATTTTTATGGAAGAAGTAGCATTTGAGCATTCTTATTTTGATAAAGTTATTTTTGAACTGCTTTTTAAAAAGGTATATTAATAAGAATAGAAGGGTGATTAGAATTCTAGTGTAGTGTTTTGGTTTTATTTTTAACCATTTAGCAAGAACATTAATGCTATTAAAACTGATGTGCCTTAGGAGACCCTCAGATTGGTGTGGTAGTCACATATTTCTTCTGACGTTTCTGTTGCTAGGTGTTGACATAGATTTAGAGATAGGTGTTGTCACCCTCAATGTGGGTGGCTTGAGTACTTACATATATATTGTCTCATTCTCTGAATTCAGCATGGCAGGTTATTATAATCCTCGTTTTCATAAGCAAGGCTTTGGCGATGAATATACCTGCCAAGTGTGGGTCTTCTCCTGCACCCCACAGCCTCGGAGGGGCTTTAAGGGAACATTAAGTGTAAAGCGTGTAATTGCAGAGGAGGTGGACACAGGGCTCCTGCGGAGGAGGTGGACACAGGGCTCCTGGCTCCCAGTTCAGAGCATCACAGCACCTCTCTCTGAGACCAGAGATACAGGTTAGTTTTCCTGACCTCCAGCTGACGTTAGATCCCCTTTCTTCTACCTGCTGGTATGAAACAGTGAGACGGTTTAAGCGGAAGCATCTTACTGCCATTGACTGCCAGCATTTGGCTCGGAGTCACTTGGCTGTGACCCAGCCCTTCGGTCAAAGATGGACAAACAGAGATCCGAACCATGGTCTCTATCCTAAACCGAGAACAAAAAGAGGGAGTAGGGGTATGTCTCCTCTAAAACTCTTGCATTTCAAATCTTGTCCATCCTGTTTGGGTTCTCTCTACAGGTCAGGGAAGTCAAAGATGCATCCCTGAGTTCTTCCTAGCAGGCAAGCAGCCGTGCACCAATGACATGGCCAAAAGCAATTCTGTTGGCCAGGACAGCTGTCAGGACTCTGAGGGTGACATGATCTTTCCTGCAGAGAGCAGCTGTGCACTGCCTCAGGAAGGCAGTGCAGGGCCGGGCTCACCAGGGTCTGCCCCGCCCTCCAGGAAGCGGTCTTGGTCCTCTGAGGAAGAGAGTAACCAGGCTACCGGGACCAGCCGGTGGGATGGAGTTTCTAAGAAAGCTCCACGGCACCATTTGTCTGTGCCATGCACAAGGCCTAGGGAGGCCAGGCAAGAAGCAGAGGACAGTACGTCTCGGCTCTCTGCGGAGTCTGGTGAAACCGACCAAGATGCTGGGGACGTGGGTCCTGATCCCATTCCTGACTCATACTATGGGCTTCTTGGGACCTTGCCCTGCCAGGAAGCACTGAGCCACATTTGCAGCCTGCCTAGTGAGGTCCTGAGGCACGTGTTTGCCTTCCTCCCGGTGGAAGACCTCTATTGGAACCTGAGCTTGGTGTGCCACTTGTGGAGGGAGATCATCAGTGACCCGCTGGTGAGTGAGTGCTGGAGTCGGGAGATGTTTCCCATGTTATTTTGTTTGTTTTTTAACTGCATAGTTCATTCCTTGGAAGAAGCTGTACCATCGATACCTGATGAATGAAGAGCAAGCTGTCAGCAAAGTGGACGGCATCCTGTCTAACTGTGGCATAGAAAAGGAGTCAGACCTGTGTGTGCTGAACCTCATACGGTGAGCTTTGCCTGTGCTGTAAAGAAGGCGTCTACTCATGGCCTCTCCTGTGAATGTCTTACAGATACACAGCCACCACTAAGTGCTCTCCGAGTGTGGATCCCGAGAGGGTGCTGTGGAGTCTGAGGGACCACCCCCTCCTCCCCGAGGCTGAGGCGTGTGTGCGGCAACACCTCCCCGACCTCTACGCTGCTGCCGGGGTAGGTCTGGAGGCTGCGGGAGAAGGCGGCATTGTCCCTCCCTCCCTGTGCACCTGGCTTGCAGGGTGTCAACATCTGGGCCCTGGTGGCGGCTGTGGTGCTCCTCTCCAGCAGTGTGAATGACATCCAGCGACTGCTCTTCTGCCTCCGGAGACCCAGCTCCACGGTGACCATGCCAGATGTCACCGAGACCCTGTACTGCATAGCCGTGCTTCTCTACGCCATGAGGGAGAAGGGGATTAACATCAGCAATAGGTAATGCCCCGGGAGGAGGGGAGGGGATGCTGAGACTTTCTAAATCTACTTTTTTTTCTGGTAGGATTCACTACAACATTTTCTATTGCCTATATCTTCAGGAGAATTCCTGCACTCAGGCCACAAAAGTTAAAGAGGAGCCATCTGTCTGGCCAGGGTATGTGTATATGTGCGTCAGCGTGTGTTTTGTTTTTCTTACTTCTCTTTTGTAATGATTATAGCAAGAAAACCATCCAACTTACACATGAACAACAGCTGATTCTGAATCACAAGATGGAACCTCTCCAGGTGGTGAAAATTATGGCCTTTGCCGGTAAGGGAGCCCACATCAGGTTCACGAGGTGGAGGGTCACCTCCTTTCCTCCTGGCTTCCCCAGGCACTGGGAAGACCTCAACGCTGGTCAAGTATGCAGAGAAGTGGTCTCAGAGCAGGTTTCTGTATGTGACATTCAACAAGAGCATCGCAAAGCAGGCCGAACGCGTCTTCCCCAGCAACGTCATCTGCAAAACCTTCCACTCCATGGCCTACGGGCACATAGGGCGGAAGTGAGTACTGCTGTCACTAGTGGCACTGTTGCCACGTGCTGTTCATTTGGGATGGGTATTGCAGGTACCAGTCAAAGAAGAAGTTGAATCTCTTCAAGTTAACACCCTTCATGGTCAACTCCGTCCTTGCTGAAGGGAAGGGTGGATTCATAAGAGCCAAGCTTGTGTGTAAGACTCTAGAAAACTTCTTTGCCTCGGCTGACGAAGAGCTGACCATTGATCACGTGCCTATTTGGTGTAAGAACAGCCAAGGACAGAGAGTCATGGTTGAGCAGAGTGAAAAACTGGTGAGTGTCTAAGTGTCTGAAGTGTTAGGGATAACTCTGGGTTACCATATGCTTTACTTCCTAGAATGGTGTCCTTGAAGCGAGCCGCCTCTGGGATAACATGCGGAAGCTGGGGGAGTGCACAGAAGAGGCGCACCAGATGACTCATGACGGTAGGCGGCTGCCGAATGGCGGGGACTGGCCACGTTACAACTCCTGCGTCTCTCCTTATTTTAGGCTACTTGAAACTCTGGCAGCTGAGCAAGCCTTCGCTGGCCTCTTTTGACGCCATCTTTGTGGATGAGGCCCAGGACTGCACACCAGGTGATACACTGTTCAGGACATCAGTAGTGTCAAGGTTTCTCACTTTTCCTCTCGTTGGTTACAGCTATCATGAACATAGTTCTGTCTCAGCCATGTGGGAAAATCTTTGTAGGGGACCCGCACCAGCAGATCTATACCTTCCGGGGTGCGGTCAACGCCCTGTTCACAGTGCCCCACACCCACGTCTTCTATCTCACGCAGGTAAGTGCGCACTCTGCATGGGAGGCATTGCAGCTGCTGACTCCCTCTGTCTTGTTGTTTTCAGAGTTTTCGGTTTGGTGTGGAAATAGCTTATGTGGGAGCTACTATCTTGGATGTTTGCAAGAGAGTCAGGAAAAAGACTTTGGTTGGAGGAAACCATCAGAGTAAGGCTTTTAGTTACTCTTCTCTTTTGTGTTTTGCCATAGAGTTTGTGCTCTCTCCCTAAAGGTGGCATTAGAGGTGACGCAAAGGGGCAAGTGGCCTTGTTGTCCCGGACCAACGCCAACGTGTTTGATGAGGCCGTACGGGTGACGGAAGGGGAATTCCCTTCAAGGATACATTTGATTGGGGTAAGAGTACATTTCTGTTGACCACTTCATGCAAAACAAAAATCCCACCAAAAAACTTTTTCAGGGGATTAAATCATTTGGATTGGACAGAATCATTGATATTTGGATCCTTCTTCAGCCAGAGGAAGAACGGAGGAAACGTGAGTACCCACCTGGCCTTGGTGCATTGGAAGTCACCTTAATTTGTGTGTATATTCTTCTTAGAAAACCTCGTCATTAAAGACAAATTTATCAGAAGATGGGTGCACAAAGAAGGCTTTAGTGGCTTCAAGAGGTATGTGACCGCTGCCGAGGACAAGGAGCTTGAAGCCAAGATCGCAGTTGTTGAAAAGTATAACATCAGGATTCCAGAGCTGGTGCAAAGGATAGAAAAATGCCATATAGAAGATTTGGACTTTGCAGGTAAGGGAAGCAGTTGGTTTTTACCTTCCCCCACCAGCCCGGCTAGTTTGTGTATTTTTTGTAGAGATGGAGTCTCACCATGTTGGCCAGGCTGGTCTCGAACTCCCAACCTCAGGTAATCTGCCCACCTCGACCTCCCAAAGTGCTACCATCTAACGTGTGCTGTGTTTTTATCCTAGAGTACATTCTGGGCACTGTGCACAAAGCCAAAGGCCTGGAGTTTGACACTGTGCATGTTTTGGATGATTTTGTGAAAGTGCCTTGTGCCCGGCATAACCTGCCCCAGCTTCCGCACTTCAGAGTTGGTAAGAGGCCGCCGGGTAGTGTCAGGTGCTGCTAGTTGATTTTTTTCCCCTTTACTTTGTTTAGAGTCATTTTCTGAGGATGAATGGAATTTACTGTATGTTGCAGTAACTCGAGCCAAGAAGCGTCTCATCATGACCAAATCATTGGAAAACATTTTGACTTTGGCTGGGGTAAGCAGAACGGGCAGCATGAGCTAACTTGACATGACTCTCTTTCTCGCTCTTTCTTTCTCAGGAGTACTTCTTGCAAGCAGAGCTGACAAGCAACGTCTTAAAAACAGGCGTGGTGCGCTGCTGCGTGGGACAGTGCAACAATGCCATCCCTGTTGACACCGTCCTTACCATGAAGAAGCTGCCCATCACCTATGTACGTCTGCTGTCTGTGGAACTTAATTCAGCCCCTTAGCTCTCTCTCTTGTCCATCACCACAGAGCAACAGGAAGGAAAACAAGGGGGGCTACCTCTGCCACTCCTGTGCGGAGCAGCGCATCGGGCCCCTGGCGTTCCTGACAGCCTCCCCGGAGCAGGTGCGCGCCATGGAGCGCACTGTGGAGAACATCGTACTGCCCCGGCATGAGGCCCTGCTCTTCCTCGTCTTCTGAGGACAAGGCGCACGTTCTCCGCAGTGCAGAGCAGCTTGCCGAGGACCCCGCGTGAAGAAAGCCAGCGAGGGGGGCTTCTGCTCCCTGAGACTCTGGGTTCACCCACAGCACTTTCTGAGGAAGAGGACACCAGCCCAAGCTGGACCTGCCATTTCTCCACTCCCTACAGACAGCCAGTCTCCACTTGCCTCCCCTCTGGATGTATCTGGTCAGGGAAGTGGGGGATGTTCTTTTGATAAAAAAAAAAAAAAAAATTTATGTATTTAAACTTTTATTACAAGATTTCAATTAAACAGGCACCATAGCACTGGCATACCGCTGTGTGATGTCTGCGTCAGCACTGTC